CTCTTCCTCTCCGCGCAGAGTCATTCCGGGCCTTAGGCGAGGTTGTGATTTGCCCAAGGTCACGCGAAGGTGGGATCTGGCTCCCCATGGCTCTCCCGTCTCCCCCGGCTTGCTCACGTCCCAGCCCGCCCGGCCCGGGCTGCAGCTCAGCTAACCCAGTGGCGCACACCCGCGCGGGGCCCTGTGGTTTACAAAGCGTTTTGCAGTTGCAGGCCTGTCCTGTAACCTGAAAAATGGGGGCGATGCTAAGGCCGGCGAGAGAAGTCGCCGCGAAGTTTTCAAGTCTCGGCGGGTAGCCCGGCAAGTAACTTCGTCGTTATTGTGTGGTCTCCCGGCGATCTCGAAGAACTCATTCTCACTGCCGCCGCCACGCACCTGAGGACACCGAGGAAGAGGGCCAGTGCGTCACCCTCGCCGTCCAGAAGGCGCTGGGGTTTCCAGTGCCGCGCGCGGCCGGGGCGGGGCTGGTGAAAATGCGCTGTTAAGGCCGGCGCGGCGGCTCACGCCTGGAATCCCAGCACTTTCGAAGACCGAGGTGGGCGGATCGCTTGAGCCCAGGAGTTCCAGACTAGCCTGGGCAAAATAGGGAGACAAAAATAAAAGTAACAAACCAGCCGGGCGTGGCGGCGCGCGCCTGTGGTCCCAGCTACTCCGGAGGCTGAGGCAGGAGGATCGCTTGAACCCGGGAGGTCAAGGCTGCAGTGAGCCTAGATCGCGCCACTGCCCTCCAGCCTCGGCGACAGAGCGAGGCTGAAAAAGATGCTGTCTAAAAAAAGATGCTGGAAGTGCGTGCTGCTGCCACGTTAAGCGCGACGTGGAGACCGCGAAGTTGGCCGGCAGCTCTCAGCGCTGGACAGGCATGGAACTCGCCCGCGCGGCCCCGTCAAGGGGGCGGGACCGTCGCAGGTCCGGGCGGAGACGCGAGTGGGCGGAGCCGGGGACACTCCGGGCTTGCGGCTGGTCGGCCCGCGGCGGGCGGGGCCTCGTGGCGCGGTGTAGGGGCGGGGCCCCCTTGGCTGCTTTCGGCGTCGGCCTAGGTGCGCTGCGAGCGCGCGCGGACCGCGCACAGGCGGCGGAGCCGGTATGGGCCCGCCTGACCCTGGGCGCCGCGCCGCACGAGCACCAGCCTAGAGCCAGGTAGGCGGCACTGGGCCGGGGCTGGGGGCGGAGACGGAAGCGGGGGTCTCCGGGCGGCCGTGCGAGCCAGGGCAGGTGCTGGGGCCGTCGAGCTGGCGTGGTCCCCCTCACCTGGCGGCTCTCCGCCGTTCGGGGCCGGGAGTGTCGCCGAGGGTCGGGGAGACGTCCTGGTCCTACGTTCCTACTTCCCGCTCTCCCGGCTGCGCCCCGGGCCTGCATTTTGGGGCGGGAACCCAGAGACTGCTCTTTCTCTCCGGGCCCCGGGTCTGGCCCGTCCGGCCGGGCGGGGAGGGCCGGGCATCCCAGCCCGCAGTCCTGAGGAGGCGACGGGCCCTTCTTGGTCACCGGATCTGTTTACACGTCACCCTCGATGCCCGGCCGTCCCTCCACGCCCAGTAACTTGGGCTCTCAGGTGCCTGCCCGGGGCCTTGGTGCTGGAGTGGGGGCTGTGGGGGCAGCACAGGTACTCTGATTTTGGGGCCACGAGGGCCAAATCCGCGCCTGCACGTAGGAGGTGCGCAGTGGACACGTGCGAGGTGGACGAGGGAAGGACCCTGGCTCCTACTGCATTCGAGCGATAGGTCTGGCACCCTAGCTTCCTTCGGAACCACTCCTGAGTGACCTTGGGCAGGCCACCTCGTCTCCCCGAGCCTTAGTTTTCCCCGGCGGAGGGGGGCGGACAGTCCCTGCTTTAGAGGTCATTGCCAGGGTTGTTGAGGCAACAGATGTTTCGAGGGCGGTGGATGAGGGTTGGGTTAAAGTCTCACAGTGGGCCGGGTGCGGTGGCTCACGCCTGTAATCCCAGTGCTTTGGGAGGCTGAGGCGGGCGGATCACGAGGTCAGGAGATCGAGATCATCTTGGCCAACATGGTGAAACCCTGTCTCTACTAAAAATGCAAAAATTAACTAGGCGTGGTGGTGCGCGCCTGTAGTCCCAGCTACTTGGGAGGCTGAAGCAAGAGAACCGCTTGAACGGGGGTGGATGTTGCAGTGAGCCAAGATGGTGCCACTGCACTCCAGCCTGGCAACAGTGCGCAGAGCGAGACGCCGTCTCAAAACAAAAGTCTCACAGTGGCCCAGCCTCCTTTCCTGCCATCCCTGGAGTTGTGGTCTGTTTGAGGTTTGGTTTTCAGGACTGAAGCTTCAAGATGGCTGACCAGGACCCTGCGGGCATCAGCCCCCTCCAGCAAATGGTGGCCTCAGGCACCGGGGCTGTGGTTACCTCTCTCTTCAGTAAGACCTAGGGGAGGTGGGGTGGGGGCGGGAAAGGAGCCTTCAGACCCGCTTCCTCCCCCAGTGACACCCCTGGACGTGGTGAAGGTTCGCCTGCAGTCTCAGCGGCCCTCCATGGCCAGCGGTGAGTACCTGACCTGGAACTAGTGAGGGGTGCTCCTGACTTGAGGGGCTGCCTTGTATTTTAGAGCTGATGCCTTCCTCCAGACTGTGGAGCCTCTCCTATACCAAATGTGAGTGCCCCAAGCCACAGGGAGCATGGGAGCTGTCATTATAATGCCCCCTGCCTTTCCCCAGTGCCCTCCTCTCTCCAATCCACAGGGAAGTGCCTCCTGTATTGCAATGGTGTCCTGGAGCCTCTGTACCTGTGCCCAAATGGTGCCCGCTGTGCCACCTGGTTTCAAGACCCTACCCGCTTCACTGGCACCATGGTGAGGAGCAGCTGGGTCCGTAGGGATTCGTCCTCTTCCCCTGGGCTGGTGCCTGCTTGGCCAGGATGCCTTCGTGAAGATCGTGAGGCACGAGGGCACCAGGACCCTCTGGAGCGGCCTCCCCGCCACCCTGTGAGTAGCCGGGTCCTGCACCACTCTCCTCTGAGTCCCAGCTAACCTCTCTCTGTATCCCCAGGGTGATGACTGTGCCAGCTACCGCCATCTACTTCACTGCCTATGACCAACTGAAGGCCTTCCTGTGTGGTCGAGCCCTGACCTCTGACCTCTACGCACCCATGGTGGCTGGCGCGCTGGCCCGCCGTGAGCATAGTCTTGGGCCTTTGACCTCCCTCTCTCCCCATTGTCACCCCCAATCCCCACACAGTGGGCACCGTGACTGTGATCAGCCCCCTGGAGCTTATGCGGACAAAGCTGCAGGCTCAGCATGTGTCGTACCGGGAGCTGGGTGCCTGTGTTCGAACTGCAGTGGCTCAGGGTGGCTGGCGCTCACTGTGGCTGGGCTGGGGCCCCACTGCCCTTCGAGATGTGCCCTTCTCAGGTAGGCACCCAAGCTGCAGGGGGTGGGTGAGGGCCACTTCCTTGCCCTTCCCGTCTCTAATCAGTGCATCCCCCACCCCAAGCCCTGTACTGGTTCAACTATGAGCTGGTGAAGAGCTGGCTCAATGGGTTCAGGCCGAAGGACCAGACTTCTGTGGGCATGAGCTTTGTGGCTGGTGGCATCTCAGGGACGGTGAGTGGACTGGGCTGGAGGTGAGGCCAGCGGAGCTGAGCCCTCTCCCCGCCCACCCCACCAGGTGGCTGCAGTGCTGACTCTACCCTTTGACGTGGTAAAGACCCAACGCCAGGTCGCTCTGGGAGCGATGGAGGCTGTGAGAGGTGAGGGCCCAGATTGCCGTGGCAGGGGACAGGGGGTCTCACTGAGCCGGCCTCGCGTTTGCAGTGAACCCCCTGCATGTGGACTCCACCTGGCTGCTGCTGCGGAGGATCCGGGCCGAGTCGGGCACCAAGGGACTCTTTGCAGGTCAGTGTGTGGGTGTCGGGGGTGGGGGCATGGACCCCTGACACGGGCCTCCTTTCCACTGCAGGCTTCCTTCCTCGGATCATCAAGGCTGCCCCCTCCTGTGCCATCATGATCAGCACCTATGAGTTCGGCAAAAGCTTCTTCCAGAGGCTGAACCAGGACCGGCTTCTGGGCGGCTGAAAGGGGCAAGGAGGCAAGGACCCCGTCTCTCCCACGGATGGGGAGAGGGCAGGAGGAGACCCAGCCAAGTGCCTTTTCCTCAGCACTGAGGGAGGGGGCTTGTTTCCCTTCCCTCCCGGCGACAAGCTCCAGGGCAGGGCTGTCCCTCTGGGCGGCCCAGCACTTCCTCAGACACAACTTCTTCCTGCTGCTCCAGTCGTGGGGATCATCACTTACCCACCCCCCAAGTTCAAGACCAAATCTTCCAGCTGCCCCCTTCGTGTTTCCCTGTGTTTGCTGTAGCTGGGCATGTCTCCAGGAACCAAGAAGCCCTCAGCCTGGTGTAGTCTCCCTGACCCTTGTTAATTCCTTAAGTCTAAAGATGATGAACTTCTGCCTGGTGCCTGTCCCTCTGGGGCCTGGGGT